GGCTGTGCCCTGCTTGGCTTGGCTTGTGAATGCAGCAGACGTGAGCCCCGTCCTGACTGCTGCTGAATCAGAGGGACAGGGGCGAAGGCCCAGAGGCCTTCCTTGGCACATGTTTTGGGTTTCGTTTTTCAACAAGACTTTGAATACGGTGATTCCACTTGCTGTATTTCACAGCAGGCTACGCATGGGGAAGTCCCGATGGGGTCAAGGAGCAGTCAAGCCAGGAGGTGATATGGAAAACTGATTTGAACGTGAAGAAGGCAATGCGAGATGCACTGGAAGACTGTGGGGAAGGATCAGGGGAGTGGTTCACTTTGAAATAAGGAAGAAAAGGAGGAAGAGAAGGTGGCAGAGATGCAGCAGAAGATACCAAGAGAGGAGGACAAGGTGGCACAAGAAGGGGAGGAGAGAGAACTTAATCTGCTCAAGTTCCAGACTGGGCAAGGGTCTTTCTTGCAGGAAGTTTACAGACATTCCAGTTTCAAATCTGAAGTGATTTTGCCTAAGGAGAAACCCTCACTACCCGCCAAAAACATGCCATCTGAACAGGGAAGGTGATGGCAAGATTGGGCAGGTGCTGTGGAGAAGACCTCTGCTGGACTTCGTGCCTCCTTAGCTCTGGAATCACAGGATCTGCAAGAGCATCTACCTGCGCTCACCAGCACGTTCCGCCAGCCTCCCTCCCCCAACCCACCTGGCCACTCTAGGACCCCTCGCACCCTGGTCCTTTGTTGCAGGCTGACATCTGCCCCACCAGAGTCAACTGTCAGCGCCTTGCACGTGAATTAGGGAAGCGGAGTAACCTGGGGTTCCATCCCTTCCCGGGTCCCTTCCAGCTTTCGCCTAGCTCCGGAGCATCCACCCATCTCAGGTCCAGGGCGTGCGTTCCCAAGGATGCTCGGCCCTCTCCCAACCCGCGGCCTCCTCCCCTCTCTCCCGCGGCTGCCGCTGCTGCCGCGAAAACCAGGAGAAGTGGAACGCGCGCGGCGAAGCGCCGCTCTCGCGGCGGCACTGGGCATGCTCCGCACCCGGGGCCGGTTTCGGCGGCGGGGCGGACGCTCCCTCACTAGCCGGGCGCCCGGGCCGGCCGCCGAGGTTTAGGTGGAGGCTGAGGCTGCCGCGCGCCGCGGGAGGAGCCTCGCCCTCGGCGGCTGAGGCGGCGGCGGCACAGGTGGCGCGGGCCGCGCGCGGGGCGCAGCTCGGGAGCGCTCGGCGCCGGGCGCCGCGGCGGCCCCAGGCTCGCGCCCGCGGCGACAGCCGGCTGAGCGGAGCTGCGGGCGCGGCGGCTGCTCTCTCAGCCCGGCCGGCTGGCGGCGGCGCCCGGAGCCCCGAGGAGCCCGCAGGAGCCCGTGGAGCCCGCGGAGCCGGGCAGGGGGCGCTGCGCTCGCCGAGCTCGGAGGGGCCGCCGGGCCGGGCGCTGCGCACTCGCGTCGGGAGCCGCCTCTCGCCCGCGGCGCTCGCCCCTGCCGCCCGCCAGCATCCCTTGTCCCGCGGCCGCGCTCAGACAACAAAAGCGGAAGATGCTGCAGTTGGGCAAGGTCAGGACCTTGCCCTGAAGCCGGGCGGCGCCGCGCACGCCTCTTCCCGGACTGAGGAGCTGTCGCCGGCGGAGGGTGCATGTTTGCGAGGAAGCCGCCGGGCGCCGCGCCTTTGGGTGAGTTGCGGGGCTGGGCGGCCGGGGCCGGGGATTGTATTGATCATGTCCTCTTGCCTTGCAGGAGCTATGCCTGTTCCAGACCAGCCTTCATCAGCCTCAGAGAAGACGAGTTCCCTGAGCCCCGGCTTAAACACCTCCAACGGGGATGGCTCTGAAACAGAAACCACCTCTGCCATCCTCGCCTCAGTCAAAGAACAGGTAGAAACATTCCCATTTTTGTGATATGCGTTTTGAATTGATCTTGTTGATGGGTTTCTTTCAGGAATTACAGTTTGAAAGGCTGACCCGAGAGCTGGAGGCTGAACGGCAGATCGTAGCCAGCCAGCTGGAGCGATGCAAGCTCGGATCCGAGACTGGCAGCATGAGCAGCATGAGGTACTAGCGCCGCTCTGTTCATTGTCTGTGCTTGCATTATATCTCTGTATTTTCTTTTTTACAGTTCAGCAGAAGAGCAGTTTCAGTGGCAGTCACAAGGTAATGTCTATCTTATTGATGAACACTTACACTTTGTTCATCACTTTAAAATATTTCATTTCAGATGGTCAAAAAGATATCGAAGATGAGCTTACAACAGGTCTCGAGCTGGTGGACTCCTGTATTAGGTCACTACAGGAATCAGGAATACTTGACCCACAGGATTATTCTACAGGTGAAAGTAAGTCACGTGGCAGTTATGCTTGAAGATAGTCACTGACTGCTCTAAATGACTTTCAATGCAGGGCCCAGCCTGCTCTCCCAGAGTGCACTTCAGCTCAATTCCAAACCTGAAGGGTCTTTCCAGTATCCGGCCAGCTACCATAGCAACCAGACCCTGGCCCTGGGGGAAACCACCCCTTCACAGCTCCCGGCCCGAGGCACACAAGCCCGAGCTACGGGCCAGAGCTTCAGCCAGGTAGGTACCCAGTGCTGTATGGTGTCAGTGGAAGTGCGCGTGTTCTCTCCTCTCCCGGGCACAGGGCACGACCAGCCGCGCCGGCCACCTGGCGGGGCCCGAGCCCGCGCCGCCGCCGCCGCCGCCGCCGCGGGAGCCGTTCGCGCCCAGCCTGGGCAGCGCCTTCCACCTGCCCGACGCGCCGCCCGCCGCCGCCGCCGCCGCGCTCTACTACTCCAGCTCCACGCTGCCCGCGCCGCCGCGCGGGGGCTCCCCGCTGGCCGCGCCCCAGGGCGGTTCGCCCACCAAGCTGCAGCGCGGCGGCTCGGCCCCCGAGGGCGCCACCTACGCCGCGCCGCGCGGCTCCTCGCCCAAGCAGTCGCCCAGCCGCCTGGCCAAGTCCTACAGCACCAGCTCGCCCATCAACATCGTCGTGTCCTCGGCCGGCCTGTCCCCGATCCGCGTGACCTCGCCCCCCACCGTGCAGTCCACCATCTCCTCCTCGCCCATCCACCAGCTGAGCTCCACCATCGGCACGTACGCCACCCTGTCGCCCACCAAGCGCCTGGTCCACGCGTCCGAGCAGTACAGCAAGCACTCGCAGGAGCTGTATGCCACGGCCACCCTCCAGAGGCCGGGCAGCCTGGCAGGTAAAGGCTCGCTGCCACCTGGCGCGACTCACAGCTTTGATGTCCCTCTGTTGATTTATTTCAGCTGGTTCCCGAGCCTCATACAGCAGCCAGCATGGGCACCTGGGCCCAGAGTTGCGGGCCCTGCAGTCCCCAGAACACCACATAGATCCCATCTATGAAGACCGCGTCTATCAGAAGCCCCCTATGAGGAGTCTCAGCCAGAGCCAGGGGGACCCTCTGCCGCCAGCACACACCGGCACCTACCGCACGAGCACAGGTGTGTAATCAGGACCCCACTGGGTGGCCTGTTTTTTTACTTTGTCCCTACTTTCCTGTCGTAGCCCCATCTTCCCCTGGTGTCGACTCCGTCCCCTTGCAGCGCACAGGCAGCCAGCACGGCCCACAGAATGCCGCCGCGGCCACCTTCCAGAGGGCCAGCTATGCCGCCGGCCCAGCCTCCAATTACGCGGACCCCTACCGACAGCTGCAGTATTGTCCCTCTGTTGAGTCTCCATACAGCAAATCCGGCCCTGCTCTCCCGCCTGAAGGCACCTTGGCCAGGTCCCCGTCCATTGATAGCATTCAGAAAGATCCCAGGTGGGTAAAAACCTTTTTCTTTCCCTATGATGCATATTCTCCCCGCTTCTTTCCTTTTGTTCAGAGAATTTGGATGGAGAGACCCGGAACTGCCGGAAGTGATTCAGATGTTGCAGCACCAGTTTCCCTCGGTCCAGTCTAACGCGGCAGCCTACTTGCAACACCTCTGTTTTGGAGACAACAAAATTAAAGCCGAGGTCAGTGCTCCTTGGATTCTGAAATGATTGGTTAAAGCAAAAGTGGTGTCCTTTGCTCTTTCAGATAAGGAGACAAGGAGGCATCCAGCTCCTGGTGGACCTGTTGGATCATCGGATGACCGAAGTCCACCGTAGTGCCTGTGGAGCTCTGAGAAACCTGGTGTATGGGAAGGCCAACGATGATAACAAAATTGCCCTGAAAAACTGTGGTGGCATCCCAGCACTGGTGAGGTTACTCCGCAAGACGACTGACCTGGAGATCCGGGAGCTGGTCACAGGTTAGAATCATTATTAAATTATTATATTATATACCCAAAACCTCTTTTTGTGTGTCTCTTGCAGGAGTCCTTTGGAACCTCTCCTCATGCGATGCACTCAAAATGCCAATCATCCAGGATGCCCTAGCAGTACTGACCAACGCGGTGATTATCCCCCACTCAGGCTGGGAAAATTCGCCTCTTCAGGATGATCGGAAAATACAGCTGCATTCATCACAGGTGCTGCGTAACGCCACCGGGTGCCTAAGGTCAGTCCTGTGTCACGAGTGCCTCCTCCCACGAAGATCGCTGACGTGTCCTTTTGCTTTGCAGGAATGTTAGTTCGGCCGGAGAGGAGGCCCGCAGAAGGATGAGAGAGTGTGATGGGCTTACGGATGCCTTGCTGTACGTGATCCAGTCTGCGCTGGGGAGCAGTGAGATCGATAGCAAGGTTGGTTGTGCTGGCATAGATTAAACATGTTTCATTCTTTCCTCTGTTTCCCCCTTTTCTGCAGACCGTTGAAAACTGTGTGTGCATTTTAAGGAACCTCTCGTACCGGCTGGCGGCAGAAACGTCTCAGGGACAGCACATGGGCACGGACGAGCTGGACGGGCTACTCTGTGGCGAGGCCAATGGCAAGGATGCTGAGAGCTCTGGGTGCTGGGGCAAGAAGAAGAAGAAAAAGAAATCCCAAGATCAGGTGATGCAGGCTGCTTGCAGCTGCATGCAATTAGATGTTTGCTCTCTTGTTTTTCTTCCGCCAGTGGGATGGAGTAGGACCTCTTCCAGACTGTGCTGAACCACCAAAAGGGATCCAGATGCTGTGGCACCCATCAATAGTCAAACCCTACCTCACACTGCTCTCTGAGTGCTCAAATCCAGACACGCTGGAAGGGGCGGCAGGCGCCCTGCAGAACTTGGCTGCAGGGAGCTGGAAGGTATGGCCAGTTCATTACAATAAAAAGAAATCAAGTTGTTTTTTTGATTTCATATTTCATGCAGGGCTGGGCTGAGGATGTGGCAGGCATGGCATATGCCCTACGTTCACTGCCAGAGGGGGCTCCCTGCCTGCCACAGGTGAGAGCCAGCTCTGGGGTGCCTGCCCCCATTCTAACGCCCTTCGCCTTCCCTGTTTTTGCAGTGGTCAGTATATATCCGAGCCGCTGTCCGAAAAGAGAAAGGCCTGCCCATCCTCGTGGAGCTGCTCCGAATAGACAATGACCGTGTGGTGTGCGCGGTGGCCACTGCGCTGCGGAACATGGCCTTGGACGTCAGAAATAAGGAGCTCATCGGTATGTTCTCCCTGATTCACAGTGTCTCAAGTCTTTCAACTCTTCTCTTTATTTTCTTTTCCAGGCAAATACGCCATGCGAGACCTAGTCCACAGGCTTCCAGGAGGGAACAACAGCAACAACACTGCAAGCAAGGCCATGTCGGATGACACAGTGACAGCTGTCTGCTGCACACTGCACGAAGTGATTACCAAGAACATGGAGAACGCCAAGGCCTTACGGGATGCCGGTGGCATCGAGAAGTTGGTCGGCATCTCCAAAAGCAAAGGAGATAAGTAAGTTACCTGGTGACGCCATATCTCTGTCCACATCTTGCCTTTCCTGTCTTTTCTTCATCAGACACTCTCCAAAAGTGGTCAAGGCTGCATCTCAGGTCCTCAACAGCATGTGGCAGTACCGAGATCTGAGGAGTCTCTACAAAAAGGTAAGGCTGGCTTCACCTGGGCCCTGAGTCCACCCATCTAACAGGAGCGTGCTGTGTTTTGCAGGATGGATGGTCACAATACCACTTTGTAGCCTCGTCTTCAACCATCGAGAGGGACCGGCAAAGGCCCTACTCCTCCTCCCGCACGCCCTCCATCTCCCCTGTGCGCGTGTCTCCCAACAACCGCTCAGGTAAGAGGCTGCCGTGGCTAGCCAGCCAGGCTCAGAAAATCCCCCTTTTGATTTCTTTATGTAGCAAGTGCCCCAGCTTCACCTCGGGAAATGATCAGCCTCAAAGAAAGGAAAACAGACTACGAGTGCACCGGCAGCAACGCCACCTACCACGGAGCTAAAGGCGAACACACTTCCAGGAAAGATGCCATGACAGGTGAGCGCCCCTCGCGCGCCCCCTCCTGGAACTTGCTAAACTTTTGTTTTCCTTTTGCTTTTAGCTCAAAACACTGGAATTTCAACTTTGTATAGGAATTCTTATGGTGCGCCCGCTGAAGACATCAAACACAACCAGGTAAAGTAAATGCAACACGTTTGTATTTCCTTGTAACCCAGTGTGGCTCTTCTTTCCCGTTTAGGTTTCAGCACAGCCAGTCCCACAGGAGCCCAGCAGAAAAGATTACGAGACCTACCAGCCATTTCAGAATTCCACAAGAAATTACGATGAGTCCTTCTTCGAGGACCAGGTCCACCATCGCCCTCCCGCCAGCGAGTACACCATGCACCTGGGTCTCAAGTCCACCGGCAACTACGTTGACTTCTACTCAGCTGCCCGTCCCTACAGTGAACTGAACTATGAAACGAGCCACTACCCGGCCTCCCCCGACTCCTGGGTGTGAGGAGCAGGGCACAGGCGCTCCGGGAACAGTGCATGTGCATGCATACCACAAGACATTTCTTTCTGTTTTGTTTTTTTCTCCTGCAAATTTAGTTTGTTAAAGCCTGTTCCATAGGAAGGCTGTGATAACCAGTAAGGAAATATTAAGAGCTATTTTAGAAAGCTAAATGAATCGCAAGTTAACTTGGAAATCAGTAGAAAGCTAAAGTGATCCTAAATATGACAGTGGGCAGCACCTTTCTAGCGTGAGCTGTAGAGTAACGAGAAGTGCTTTATACTGAACGTGGTTGATGGGAGGAGAGACGAGGCATTCGGGCCGGTGGGGCGTAAGGGTTATCGTTAAGCACAAGACACAGAATAGTTTACACACTGTGTGGGGGACGGCTTCTCACGCTTTGTTTACTCTCTTCATCCGTTGTGACTCTAGGCTTCAGGTTGCATTGGGGTTCCTCTGTACAGCAAGATGTTTCTTGCCTTTTGTTAATGCATTGTTGTAAAGTATTTGATGTACATTACAGATTAAAGAAGAAAAGCGCGTTGTGTATATTACACCAATGCCGCCGTGTTTCCTCATCTATGGTTCTAAATATTGCTTCAATTTCAAACTTTTGAAAGATGTATGGATTTCCAGTTTTTCTTTACTTTCTCCCAGTATGTTTTAACAAAAAAAAAAAAAAGCAGGAAAAAAGGAATATTTAGCAGTATTGTTCGTTCTGATATGTGAATTTGTTTGTGACAACTAAACAAGGCATTCAGCAGTTTCTGACAATTAACATACATCATTCCACACTCCTTGTCAACAAAGTGCTTTTTCACTGCCTAAAATTTTAGATGTAGATATTTGAAATAGATTTTTTCATTTATACCAGTTTTCTTTATGATGATACAGTGTTAAAAGAAAATAAATTACAATTGATCTGTCATCCATATTTGCTAAGAATGTCTATTTCCAAGAACCTATATCTTACAAAATACACATTCTTGCTTGTGTGTCTGTGTGTGTGGGTGTATGTATGTCCACGTACTAGAAAAATTACCTGTGTGAGATTTTATTTTGACAGAAGCTATTTCATTTGCTGTTCATCTTGTACAAACTTTGTTTTTGGTTTTTTAGTATAAATGTACATCAGTTTGTTCCTTTTGTACTGTATCTATTCTTCTGACCATCTAGTGACTCAGGATATTAGGCCAGTTGAAGTGGAGTTATAGGATTTTCACACATTCACGCATACTTGGATATCAACCCTCTCTACAGGTCCGTTTCCTTACACATTTTATCCCCTCAGAACACGATAAACCATGGCCAATTCAGTTTCACTTTGGGGCCAATTACTTGAAGTATCCACAGAAAATGTAAACTGCTCGCCTTATTCCCCCAAACTTTTTGTTCATGTGGCAGGGAGCAGTACACAACTATGGAATAGATTATTAAAACTGAACTTGAAGCTAACGTTAGAATAGTGGTTAACAGAGCTAAGAAATAAGGCTAACCATCGAAAAGAACATGGGCCGCGGGTAAACTAGCTTTGCTCTTTAGATGCAAGTGGCTGAGGCCAATAGGTGCCTAGTAAATGTTAACTGTTCTTGGAAAAAATAAAAACATCAGTAACAAAAGAAATTGGCTGCCATCGTCCTTTAAAACTGGCTTCC